GTCCTCTCAGTCGGTGAGAGCCCTTCTGGAAAGCTTCAGGGCCTGACCTGGACACAGAGAAATGCCCAGTGGCTTGGGTAGTGGGGAGCTGTCTCAAAGGTGGTGAGGCATATGTGTATAAACATGTGCTTGCATGTGCAGGTAGAAGGGATGGCGAGTGTCCTCATGGAGTGTGAGAGAGACTGGGTGTATGTGAGATAGGGTACGGGTGTGACAGGGAGCTCCAAGGTGTGTGGAGTGTGTGGGTGTGTGTGTGAGAGTGACTTGTCAGGTATGTATGTGTGGATGCACGTTTATGTGATAGGTGTGTGTGTAAGATGGGTGTGTGTAACTGTGGGTTTTGCAGGGTGGGGTATGTGTGATGGGGGTACATATATGAAGGTTTAAGGGCATGGGGCAAACTGCATGTGTGAGCGTGCAGTGGCAGGCATGCATGTGGGAAGGTGTATGAGTGCGTGTGAGTGTAGGGACTATGCAGATATGAGGGTGTAGTTCAGGTGTGAGGCTGGGAGCCTGTTGCCTGGATTGGAGCAGTGTTTTCCAAGGCCTGAGTGCTACCTGAACAGGAACATCCAGCACAAGCACGTGGGAAGGGGCCCCCGGCCTGGAAGTTGGGCACTGACCCACACAGATGCACAAGGACAGACATACCCGCCCCTGTCCTCCCTCTTCCTCTCTTCTGGCGTCAGTGGTTTTTAAAGGAGCCTCCGTGAGGACTGTTTGCTGTGCAGTTCCCCCACCCCCAGCCTGTGTCTCTTCAAACGCAGTGCTGCCCTCCAGGCAGCTTTGTGGAGGCTCCTGCCTCGACCATCTGAAGGCAGATGGGTGGGCTTGGATCCGCTGCTGCCCCCCAGGGAGCGAGGAGGCAGCTCTGCTCCTTGGGCCTGGGCACAGGCTGAGACAGATGGACTGCCTGTCTCAACACCCCCGCACAGGCACCCCATACCATAGGGGTTCTAGCGGGTAGCCCCCAGTTAGGCCCCGGAGCAAAGGCCAGGATGCTGCCCTTCATTCTCCCAGAGGGGCATCCCCCCTAACACACACAAACCCTGCAGCCCCATCACCTCTCTGGGGTCCAGGGACTCAGTTACAGCTCCCAACACCTTCTAAATAGACAACTGCCCCACATACACACTCACAGCTCTAACACCTCTAAAACACAACTGCTCCACCTACAACACCCAGCCCACACACTTCCACACACACACTCTACATACAGATACCCCCCGACATCCAGCTACCTCACATGCACATACCCCCAAACACACAACCACCACATGCTTACCCACAACCTGCAACACCTCCCTGACACCAGGAACCTGGTTACAGCCCTCATACCTGTGCATGCACGGACGATAGCCTGTGGCACATCTCTGATATCAGAGACCCATTCTTCCCTTCCCACGTATGGAGGGACCTCAGGTCTCTAACGCCTCCCCAGACCCTTGCAGGTACCCAATTAAAATCCCAATAACCTTTCCAGAGACACTCCCCAGCTCCTCCCCAAAACCACAGTGCATCCTCCACCAACCACAACACCTTTCCAGGCACATGTTCACAGCCCTAGTACTTAACCAAAACCCACATTTTTATGACCCCCCAATACATCCCTAAACACCCCAACACACACACAATCACACACACACACACACACAGCTATCACACCCTCAGCATATCAACCCCCTATCCAACCCCAACACTGCCAGATACACCCAGGACCCAGCTACAGCCCTGCTACCTTCCCACTGACTCATACCCTCAAAGCCCTGACACCTCCCCAGACACACACACTCTGCCCACAGCCCCCAACGTTTCTCCCAGCTATAGCTCAGCACTTCCCCAAACACCGGTATCATCCCCTATACCTTTCCAAACATACAGCCTCCCCCTACAACACACATACACTCACTGCTTCAAACACCCACTCAAACAAGAACACCCTCTGTAGCCACAACATTTGCCTCAAACACACAGACATGGCTTCGGTTCTAGTATATCTCTAACAGATCAGGCCCCGAAGCTTCTAATACCTCCTGAAACTTGTGCACACTGCCTCCTGGATCCCGGCACCTCCTCGACAGGCAGTCCTAATGGCCCGGCCCCACCGCTTCCCAGACAGTCTCAGCTCCGGTACTTTTCCTCAGCCACCTAAGGGCCCAGGGACACCCCTACACCTCTCCAAACACCCCGATACCACACCTGTACACAAAGACAGCCTCAGCTAGTCACAACCCTGCACCCATTCTGTGCTCCGCCTGCACCCCACGGCACCCTGTCACATACCCCGCCTAATCCTTCTGCAGCCCTCACTCCCACCGTTGGCACATTCCAGCACACCCTCTCCCCCACCTTGTTCCCCTAGACAGCCTCAGCCTGTCACACACATTGCTCACTCTTGTGTGCTCTCGCTCTCTCTCTCTCTGCTGCCCAGGCCTCCCGCTCTTCCCAGAGCCTCCTCTGCCTGGGGAGGCATCTCCACCCCTTCACCGCCCCAGGCCTTTCATTCCTGGACAGTGAGGCTGGACATCTGGTTCAAAGCTGCCCCACCCAAGACCCTGTGCTCTGGGCACCCTGGCCTGGGCTTAAAGGTTTGGGGCCTCTTTGGGGTGGGGGCAGAGCCCCTTGGCACCTGGTCATCCTGGTCTTTCAGCCAGGAACTCTCAGTACCCAGCCCTGCCCTGGCTCTGGCATGTATGTGGGAGAGAGGGACAGGGGGAGTTGCCCCCAGCCCACACTTTTTCAAGTGCTTGCCAAATCACTGCCTCCCTCCCCCAACCCCTTGGCTCACCTGAGAGGGACATGGGGCCTGGGGCTTCAGGGAGAGGGATGGGGAAGGTGCTGGATTGACATACTACCCCCCACCCCCAAATCCAGGCTGCGGGGCTTGGTCTCCCTGGGAGTCAGTTCCGACAGTGAAGGTTACTTTACTAGATGCATGATTTTAAACGGAATCTCCACCATCTGTTCCACCCCCTAATTACAGATGCACAGAATCCGCCTCAGAGGGCAGCATGAGGGGAGTGATTTAGAGGCTGAGCTGCTTCTGCCTGCATTAGGACTGGGGAGATAGGGGGGCTCTGGGTATTGCTCACAGCCCCCAAATCCCTTCTCTTTCCTAGAGGTCCCTCGTGCCTCCTCTCTTGCTGAGGGAAGGCTCACAGAAGGGCTCCACTGATCCCCAAGACCCTAAAGAAGAAGCAACTGCAGTGCTGTGGGAAGGGTCCCCAAGACATCGCCTGTGTCCCAGCCCAGCAAGTCCTGGGATGCAGGCTCCATTAGGGCCTTAAAAAATTCAGTGAATCGATCTCCTGCCTGCCTCTTGTGCCCTGGGGAGCCGCAGGCACTGGCTTAGCCCAGCTGTCTGCCCACCCTGGGGGGATAGCAGGGATTGGTGAGATAGGGAGGGGTTCAGAGCAGAGGTGGGGCAGCCAGGTTCTGGCAGCAAAGCCCATGGGCAGGCATGCCAAGACCCACCGGGGGTGTTTGCACATATGTGCCCATCCGCCCTGGCACAGCTGGCATGCCTGACCCCAGCTGGAGCCGTGGCTGTGGGACTGGGGCAGCACCAAGGGCCAGAGGGAATGGGCCAGGGCCTGGGTCTTAGGGTTCTGAGGGACACACGGCTACGCCCTGAGAATGGGTCCATCTTTGCCCATGGACACCAGGGACCTGGGTCCCAGCCTGCCTGGGGGTAGTGGTGGCGGCAGCAGTGGGCACACTGCGGTAGACTCTGGGGCATTCACTGCAGGGAGAGAGGGAGAGAGGTTGGGCTGGAGGAATTTTAAAGATTGCTGCAGGCAGGAGGGTCTCTGGAACCCTGTGGAGCGGGCAGTCATGCAGAAGTAATCCTATCGCTGCCTGCCTGGAGGAGTGGAGGGGGAGGGGAGGGACGGAGCTGCTCCCCCTTCCCCACCTCAGCCCCTGCCCCAGCCAGCCCTGGAGGGAGCCCGGGACCCTAGGGGCCTTCCCTGAGGAGACACCGTGTCTACTCCGTTCCACCGAGGCCTGTGTCCCCTGGAGGGGCAGCACCGCAGCTGTTGCTCAGCTCCTTGCTCTGGGTTTTATAAATAATGCAGCTCGGAGGTGGGGCCAACTCTGCCCCTGGTCACCTTGGGTCACCCAGTATGGAACCTCCAGCTGGCAGGCCTTTGGCAGAGCCCCTCTCCCGTCCAGCCTGCGCCTCCTCGTCTGCTGTGTGAGCTTGGGCCAGGGGCCCAAGCCTCTCTGAGCTGGGCCCGAGGTAGAGGAGTGCGGAAGAACCCAGAAACCCTGGGTCCTTTCGTCCCACCCCCAGCCCTCACAGGTTAACCGGCAGCCGGCTCAGCCAATCCAGGCTAGAGAGGGATGACCTGTCTACAGGGGCCTCCTGCGTTCCGGCCCCTCCATTTTGCAGATGGAGCAACCGAGTCCAGAGGGGTGCAAGGGTGGTCAAGGCCAGCCAGCTGGGGAGCCCCCTCCTTCCTGCCCCATTCTGCTGTCACTCAGGCTCTTCTCAGCCTCAGCTCAGCTAAGAGCAGGGCCTGGGGGGGGGAGGGCGGGGGATGTTTGGGAAAGTGGTTGCGGCTGAGAGGTTGCCATGGCGATGCTGCAGGATGCCGAGCTGAAGTGGGGGTCCCACAGGGTCTCTGGGGCCCCCAGCTCCGCACCCCTGTGGTCTTCTCCTCCCCATCTCCTGTCCCCCACCCAGATGTCTGTCAGGCGGCTCCGGTGACAGGCTGGGTGGGTGACAGGTGGTGCAGGTGATGGGCTGGGTGGGTGACGAGCTGGGTGGGTGACAGGTGGTGCGGGTGCGAGGCAGGCAGGTGACAAGCTGGGTGGTGACGGGCTCTGTGGATGACAGGCAGGGGGTGTGGTTGGCGAGGATGCTGTCTCCTGGCTGGTGGCCTGTTGCAGCCCCCTACCCTCATGCGTGTGCACACACATAGACTCTGGGCTCAGAGCTTGGGGCTAAGATACTAATGAGGCTTATTACTTGTGGAGGGGCAGGTGCCTAGGCTCACTAATGAGAGGCCTTTAACAAATAGGGGAGACAGCTAGGGGGCTTCGAGGAATTCGGCTGGCCCTTCTGGGCTGAGACCCTGGGGGTCCTGACCTGGCTCAAGGATGAAGCTGGATCGCCTCCAGCCAGGTCGGGGATCCCTCTTCCCCCTTCTCCCTGGCCACTGGATTTATGTTAATACTAACCACAATTATGATCGCTACCATTGTTCAAGCACTTATTATGTGTCAGGCACTGTGCCAAGGCCTTTGCATGCATTTTCTCATTTCAACTCAACAGTCCTAGGAGAGAGGCACTATTACCCCATTTTACAGATGGGGAATCTGAGGCTGAGAAAAGGCACAGGACTTCATATAACAAGTTACTGGTGCAGCTAGGGCATTAATCCGGGTCTGTATGTCCCTAGAACATGTGCTCTTAACCACCCCACCAGTAAAACTCAGGTCTTGGTGCAGACTCCAGATCCTCTCTCAGGGACTGGAAAATGGGCATGTGGTGGAGGGGTGATCACCATAAACTCTTCAGCTCTGACTTGGGTGGCTGTGAGGACTCCTCCAGGTAGCTGCTGTGACCTTACCCCATCTGGGCCAGATTCTGGACAGAGGGCAGGGCCTAATGCTAAGGGGGGTGAGCCGAAAGGTGGTCACCTGGGATATCTGAGCCACTTTCTGCATTGTGCAGTGGGAAGGCTGAGGCCCAGAGAGGAGCAGTCACCACCCAAGGTCACACACCCTGTGAGCTGCAGGGCCCCGTGGGATCCCAGGTCTCCTGGCCTCTTGAAAGGGCAGGGCTGGGTGTGGTGCCAGAGCGGGGAGGCTACCTCCTCCTGGGCCCCACCCACCAGCCTAGTTTCCTCCCTGGATGTTGTGAGCACCCAGCTTCTAGGAGGGTGCAGGGGTCTGTTGGCAGACTCCTTAGGGCCATGCTCCCTCCCCATCAATCTGAGCCCCTAGTGTCAGTTGTGCCGCTCCCTTTGGAACCCATTGGGGTGGAAACTCCCTGGCAACAGCTGATGGATGGGTTAGGGCTTTGACATTGGCCTGGGGCCACAGCATGGCCCTGGAGGGACCAGGCTGGGGCTGGGAGGTGGGGGTTGGAGGGGAATTTAAGGGAAAAGAATTAGGCTCATAAATCATGGAGCATCTCGTTTCTCCTCCTCAACCTTAGTCTCTTAGCAAACCTGCTCTCCAACTGCTCATCCAAGGTGCTGGGGGTTGAGGGAGCCCACCTGCCTGTTCCCCACTCCCTCCAGCTGATGCTCATCCCCTCCGGAAATTGCACCCTCCCACGAGAAAGAAAGAGCTGCAGCCACTATTGCTAGGCAGCATTAAGACAAGTCCAGATGACTGGATTTTGCCTCTGACTCATTGTGATGAGTAGGGCGGAGGGCTTCACTGCCTCAGTTTCCCCAACTTTGGACCTTAAATCCTCTCCTGATGCCTCTCAGCCCAGCCAGGAAGGAGAGCTAAGACCAAGAGGGATTTAACAGATGCAGGACACACAGCCTTGTCCTCAGACCCCCCAAGTCTGAGAGAAGCAAAACACTCACCTTGAGAGCCCTCGGACTTGGAGGTGAGGTGCAGAACCCAGGCTGGGTGTGTGCTTTATCTCTGTGGTGCTGTGTTTGCTTCCACAGATGGGAGCTTGCCTGATTGTCAACCCATCGGCCTGGACCCCAGAGCCCACCCAGTTGAGCGTGTGCAGAGGGCCCCGAGTGCGGGGCGACGCTCAGGCCGTTGCAGAGACCACCCTGGAGATGCTGATGAAGACAGGCCTTTCCTGCTGAGCCCAGCCTATCTTCGCAGCCTGCTCAGGTAACAGTGTGCAGGGAAGTCAGGCTTGGGCCCCCAACATTTACTCAAACTCCCCATTATCCAGAAAGGGGAACTGAGGCTCATGGATATACAGTGAGTCCTACCTCCTAGCCTGAGGACTCTTCCCTGCGCCTTGATGACCTGAGAGAACTGGGAGGAGAAAGGGGTTGTGACAATGACCAGGACTCAGGGCAGAGGTGGAAACCAGAGTGCCTGATGTGTGCAGCTGCTGACCCCCCCAGGACACCTCTCTACCGGAGTCTGTGGAAGCAGAGAACTGGGAGGCCAAGGTGAGGTGCTGGGAGGGCCTGGGTAGCCCAGGCACTAAACCTGAGCTGCGATGGTCCTTTCCAGGCGCTGTCCACGCCCCGAGGCCTGGGCTCAGGCCGAAGTTGCTCCACAGCACCCCCAGCTGACAGCCAGCGACTGGCAGAGCCCCCAGGCACGGGGGCCCTCTCTCTTCCAGGTCAGCCGGGTGTCTGCGCTGGACAGAGCGCTTTCAGATCTATTGCCCGTCTTGTTGCCCACAGAGATCTCCAGTGTGACAGCCCAGGCGGCAGAGCCGAGGGTGAGTGGTGGGGGTTCTCCTGGAGCCCTTTCGTAAGGGACCTCCTGCTCTTCCTGCCTGGCAGGTCCTGGTCCCGGCTTCTCGCACCCTCATGTCAGCCCCGGCCCCGCCCGGCGGCCTGCGGAGGACAAGGTCAGGATGCGTGTGAAGCCCCAGGGCCTGGTGGTGACTTCCAGTGCCGTGTGCAGCTCTCCTGACTACCTCCGGGAACCCAAGTACTACCCCGGCGGCCCCCCCACCCCCCGGCCCCTGCTTCCCACCCGGCCCCCTGCCAGCCCACCTGACAAGGCCTTCTCCACCCACGCCTTCTCCGAGAACCCACGCCCACCCCCACGCCGGGACCCCAGCACCCGGCGCCCACCAGTCCTTGCCAAGGGGGACGACCCGCTGCCCCCACGGGCAGCCCGTCCTGTCTCACAGGCCCGCTGCCCCACACCGGTCGGAGACGGCAGCAGCTCCCGACGCTGCTGGGACAACGGGCGGGTGAACCTGCGACCAGTGGTGCAGCTGATTGACATCATGAAGGACCTGACACGCCTCTCCCAGGACCTGCAGCACAGTGGTGTACACCTGGACTGTGGTGGGCTCCGACTGAGCCGCCCGCCTGCACCGCCACCCGGCGACCTACAGTACAGCTTCTTCTCCTCACCCAGTTTGGCCAACAGCATCCGTAGCCCTGAGGAGCGGGCCACCCCACACGCCAAGTCGGAGCGGCCCAGCCATCCCCTCTACGAGCCTGAGCCTGAGCCTAGGGACAGTCCCCAGCCTGGCCAAGGCCATAGTCCCGGAGCCACGGCTGCGGCCACGGGTCTGCCCCCAGAGCCTGAGCCAGACAGCACTGATTACTCAGAACTTGCTGACGCCGACATCCTTAGTGAGCTGGCCTCCCTCACTTGCCCAGAGGCCCAGCTGCTAGAGGCCCAGGCCCTCGAGCCACCATCGCCCGAGCCGGAGCCTCAGCTCCTGGACCCCCAGCCCCGCTTCCTGGACCCGCAGGCACTAGAGCCGCTCGGGGAAGCTCTGGAGCTGCCACCCCTGCAACCTCTTGCTGATCCTCTGGGGCTGCCGGGCCTGGCTCTCCAGGCCCTGGACACCCTGCCTGACTCCTTGGAGTCGCAGCTGCTTGACCCCCAGGCACTCGACCCCCTGCCCAAGCTGCTTGACGTCCCAGGTCGCCGTCTGGAGCCCCAGCAGCCCCTGGGGCACTGCCCACTGGCCGAGCCCTTGCGCCTGGACTTGTGCTCACCGCACGGCCCCCCCGGGCCTGAGGGTCACCCCAAGTACGCCTTGCGGCGCACTGATAGGCCAAAGATCCTGTGTCGCCGGCGGAAAGCCGGACGGGGACGCAAGGCAGACGCCGGACCCGAGGGCCGCCTACTGCCCCTGCCTATGCCCACGGGGCTGGTGGCTGCCCTGGCCGAACCCCCACCACCACCGCCTCCTCCACCCCCTGCCCTGCCAGGCCCAGGCCCGGTCTCAGTCCCAGAGTTGAAGCCGGAATCTTCCCAGACCCCAGTGGTCTCTACCCGCAAAGGCAAGTGCCGGGGCGTGCGGCGCATGGTGGTGAAGATGGCCAAGATCCCCGTATCGCTGGGGCGGCGGAACAAGACCACATACAAAGTGTCTTCCTTGAGCAGCAGCCTGAGCGTGGAGGGCAAGGAGCTGGGCCTGCGCGTGTCGGCTGAGCCCACCCCGCTGCTGAAGATGAAGAACAATGGGCGGAACGTGGTAGTGGTCTTCCCACCCGGTGAGATGCCCATTATTCTCAAACGTAAGCGCGGCCGCCCTCCTAAGAACCTGCTGCTGGGTCCCGGCAAGCCCAAGGAGCCAGCTGTGGTGGCGGCCGAGGCAGCCACTGTGGCAGCGGCCACCATGGCCATGCCAGAGGTAAAAAAACGACGGCGGCGGAAGCAGAAGCTGGCATCTCCCCAGCCATCCTATGCAGCAGACGCCAACGACAGCAAGGCCGAGTACTCAGACGTCCTGGCCAAGCTGGCCTTCCTGAACCGCCAGAGCCAGTGCGCTGGACGGTGCTCACCGCCCCGCTGCTGGACACCCAGTGAGCCGGAGTCGGTGCACCAGGCCCCCGACACCCAGAGCATCTCCCACTTCCTGCATCGTGTGCAGGGCTTCCGGCGGCGTGGGGGCAAAGCAGGCGGTTTTGGTGGCCGGGGTGGGGGCCATGCGGCCAAGTCAGCCCGATGCTCCTTCAGTGACTTCTTTGAGGGCATCGGCAAGAAAAAGAAGGTGGTGGCCGTGGCAGCCGCTGGGGTCGGGGGCCCGGGCCTTACTGAGTTGGGGCACCCACGCAAACGGGGCCGGGGGGAGGTAGACGCTGTGACTGGGAAGCCAAAGCGCAAGAGACGGTCCCGGAAGAATGGGACTCTGTTCCCAGAGCAGGTGCCCAGTGGCCCAGGCTTTGGGGAGGCAGGTGCTGAGTGGGCCGGGGATAAGGGTGGTGGCTGGGCCCCTCACCATGGGCACCCAGGCGGACAAGCTGGCCGAAACTGTGGGTTTCAGGGGACCGAGGCCCGGGCCTTTGCCTCCACTGGGCTGGAGAGTGGAGCCTCAGGCCGTGGCAGCTACTACAGCACGGGTGCACCCTCAGGCCAGACCGAGCTCAGCCAGGAGCGCCAAAACCTCTTCACCGGCTACTTTCGCTCGCTGCTCGATTCGGATGACTCCTCCGATCTCTTGGACTTTGCCCTCTCAGCCTCTCGCCCAGAGTCCCGGAAGGCATCGGGCACCTATGCAGGGCCACCCACCAGTGCCCTGCCTGCCCAGCGGGGCCTGGCCACCTTCCCTAGCCGGGGAGCCAAGGCCAGCCCAGTGGCAGTGGGTAGCAGCGGGGCTGGGGCGGACCCCTCCTTTCAGCCTGTCCTGTCCGCGCGCCAGACCTTCCCACCAGGACGAGCAGCAAGCTATGGGCTAACTCCAGCCGCTTCAGACTGCCGGGCAGCCGAGACCTTCCCCAAGCTGGTGCCCCCGCCCTCAGCCATGGCCCGCTCACCTACCACCCACCCGCCTGCCAACACCTACCTGCCCCAGTACGGCGGCTATGGGGCCGGACAAAGCGTATTCGCCCCAACTAAGCCCTTTACAGGCCAGGACTGCGCTAACAGCAAGGACTGCAGCTTCGCCTATGGCAGTGGCAACAGCCTCCCTGCCTCACCCAGCAGCGCCCACAGCGCCGGCTATGCCCCACCGCCTACCGGGGGCCCCTGCCTGCCACCAAGCAAGGCCTCCTTCTTCAGCAGCTCTGAGGGGGCCCCCTTCTCTGGTTCAGCCCCCACGCCCCTGCGCTGTGACAGCCGGGCCAGCACAGTCTCGCCCGGTGGCTACATGGTACCCAAGGGCACCACAGCCTCTGCCACCTCTGCAGCCTCTGCCGCCTCCTCCTCCTCCTCCTCCTTCCAGCCCTCGCCCGAGAACTGTCGGCAGTTTGCGGGGGCTTCTCAGTGGCCTTTCCGGCAGGGCTATGGAGGCCTGGACTGGGCCTCAGAGGCCTTTAGTCAGCTCTACAATCCCAGTTTTGACTGCCACGTCAGCGAGCCCAACGTGATCCTGGACATCTCCAACTACACACCGCAGAAGGTGAAGCAGCAGACGGCTGTGTCGGAGACCTTCTCTGAGTCATCCTCCGACAGCACCCAGTTCAATCAGCCGGTTGGTGGCGGGGGGTTTCGGCGTGCCAACAGCGAGGCCTCAAGTAGTGAGGGCCAGTCGAGCCTGTCCAGCCTGGAGAAACTGATGATGGACTGGAACGAGGCATCATCTGCCCCCGGCTACAACTGGAACCAGAGTGTCCTCTTTCAGAGTAGCTCCAAGCCGGGCCGTGGACGGCGGAAGAAGGTGGACCTGTTCGAGGCCTCACATCTGGGCTTCCCGACATCCGCCTCTGCCGCTGCCTCAGGCTACCCATCCAAACGGAGCACTGGGCCCCGGCAGCCGCGAGGTGGACGGGGCGGTGGGGCCTGCTCAGCCAAGAAGGAGCGGGGTGGCGCAGCGGCCAAAGCCAAGTTCATCCCCAAGCCACAGCCAGTCAACCCACTGTTCCAGGACAGTCCTGACCTCGGCCTGGACTACTATAGCGGGGACAGCAGCATGTCACCACTGCCCTCACAGTCGAGGGCCTTCGGCGTGGGAGAGCGAGACCCCTGTGACTTCATAGGACCCTACTCCATGAACCCGTCCACGCCTTCCGATGGCACCTTTGGCCAAGGCTTCCACTGCGACTCGCCCAGCCTGGGTGCTCCCGAGCTTGATGGCAAGCATTTCCCACCGCTGGCCCACCCACCCACGGTGTTTGACGCCGGCCTGCAGAAGGCATACTCGCCCACCTGCTCGCCTACACTGGGCTTCAAGGAAGAGCTGCGGCCACCGCCCACAAAGCTGGCTGCCTGCGAGCCCCTCAAGCATGGACTCCAGGGGGCCAGCCTGGGCCACGCAGCTGCAGCCCAGGCCCACCTGAGCTGCCGGGACCTGCCGCTGGGCCAGCCCCACTACGATTCCCCCAGCTGCAAGGGCACAGCCTATTGGTACCCTCCAGGCTCAGCTGCCCGCAGCCCGCCCTATGAAGGCAAGGTGGGTACAGGGCTGCTGGCTGACTTCCTGGGCAGGACGGAGGCCGCGTGCCTCAGTGCCCCTCACCTGGCTAGCCCACCAGCCACGCCCAAGGCCGACAAGGAGCCACTGGAAATGGCCCGGCCCCCTGGCCCACCCCGTGGCCCTGCTGCAGCCGCTGCTGGCTATGGCTGCCCACTCCTTAGTGACTTGACCCTGTCCCCCGTGCCGAGGGACTCGCTGCTGCCCCTGCAGGACACCGCCTACAGGTACCCAGGCTTTATGCCCCAGGCGCATCCTGGCCTGGGTGGGGGCCCCAAGAGCGGCTTCCTGGGGCCCATGGCGGAACCTCACCCCGAGGACACATTCACCGTCACATCCCTGTAGTGCCAACTGAAGTGCCGACTGGACCGCGAGGTTTTGTTCCTGGGTGAGTCTGGGGATGTGGGCGCAGTGGGCAGAACTCCTGCCTCTTCTCTTGTGTTTCTTTGCAGCTTTCAGAAAACCAACGCCAAGATCCCTCCCAGCGTCCACATCGTCCTCTGGCAGGAGCTCCTGCCCCTCTGCCTCCCACCCTGCCCCCTACACCCCCTGCAGACCCATCTCCCTCCACCCCCTCCCACCCATCTCCTCCACGCAGAAGCCGAAGGTGAGCCCTTTCTGCACAAAACCAGCAATTGTAAATACTTTTTAAAAATGTACAAAACTTAAAAACAAAACACAGTTTTAGAAAAAGACAAAAAAAAAAAAGAGAGAGAGAGAGCGAGAGAGCGAGCGTGTGCAAGAGGTTGCGAGCGGGGCCCCGAGGTGTCCAGAGCCCCTGCAAGTATGCACTGAGAAATTTATCTACAGGTCGTTTGACAAAAATGAACAATATCCTATTTATTGTATATACTGTTTTATTATAAATCGTGGATTGTATATTGCATTCTGTAAACCTGCTGTGGTCCCGTGGTGTGCAAATTCGCATGGTGGGGGGGAGGGAGAAGAACCTCTTGCGGGAGCTTTTTTTTTCTTTCTTATTTTTCACTCTTTTGGGTTTTCTCTTCTGTTGTTGTTGTTGTTGTTTTCTGTTGGCAGGACACACCCAAAGATCCAAGTTTGTATTAAAAAGAAATGAAAAAAAGCAAAAAAAAAACAAAAAAAAAACAAAAAAAAAAAACCAACCTTGTGTCTTGTGAAAGGGGGAGTGAGGGTG